ACACATGGCAAGAGCAGGAAATGGGAAGACTACCTTTTTTCTGGCAGCTATGTGTTGTTTTGTTCGAAAGATGGCAAGTGTACAACCAAACCAATCCACTTGCTTACAGAAAGAATGTTTAGTGTAGTTAAGACTAATTTGACAACAGATAAAACAGTCTGTCAGCTATTACAAAGTAATCAGCTGAACACTAATGCTGTTCTGTCTGCTCACAAGAGATAAAGATACCCTCTCATGGAATAAACACCTTGCTTAGAATTCATATAACAAAGAAGTAACCTTATAACTGCTCTCTAGTCTGCCTTATTTGTGTCATAGAGTAAGATATTCCTTGAAAGCCCATTAAGTGGAATAGACTTTCTGAAAATAAGAGTTCTTTACCTCAGTCCTCCTCTAATTTGGTTGAGAGGAGGTAATGAAAATGGGGACAGGATAAAAGGTGGCAACTAAATTTAAAGCACAGAAGAAATGATTTCCTTCTAGCTATGAGAATAGTCAAATTGAGCTTGCCAGGCTGTCTCATTCCTAACATGTAATTCATGATTTAGCCACTAAATTTCTAAGGAGATCATAAGAAATTAAGAAAAACGTTTAAGTCTAGCCTCTGCGTGGTAGACAGGTATGGGGAGGGAGAATGCTTTTCCCCTCCCAGTAATAAAAAAAAAAAAAAAAAAAATATATATATATATATATATATATATATATATATATATATATATATATATATATATAGTTTTACTAGGTTTTCATGGATAAGTTTTTAAATGTAAGACAGGAAAGGGATCTATTTGATGTCTATCTTCAGATATATTGGCAGTTTTCCTTAAGCTATTTAGTTCCTCATCTGTTGCTTTTTCATTTTGTATACTGCAAGTTCCCAGGCAACTCGAATTTGCAAACACAGCCATGGATACACTATTTACCTTACAGTAGTTTCCTGGGAATCTAAGTCTGGTTTTTGTTATTCTTCCCTCCCCTCCACTGCATAATCATGTATAACTAGCAACATTTATGGTTATAGGTTGATTTCCTAAGTGTGGCTGATGGTAGCCTCTAGTTTGAAGTGAGGGAAGAATGAGTAGTCAGGAACTGGTCACTTTGAATGTGGGAGGGAAGATATTCACGACAAGGTTTTCTACGATAAAGCAGTTTCCTGCTTCTCGTTTGGCACGCATGTTAGATGGCAGAGACCAAGAATTCAAGATGGTTGGTGGCCAGATTTTTGTAGACAGAGATGGTGATTTGTTTAGTTTCATCTTAGATTTTTTGAGAACTCACCAGCTTTTATTACCCACTGAATTTTCAGACTATCTTAGGCTTCAGAGAGAGGCTCTTTTCTATGAACTTCGTTCTCTAGTTGATCTCTTAAACCCATACCTGCTACAGCCAAGACCTGCTCTTGTGGAGGTACATTTCCTAAGCCGGAACACTCAAGCTTTTTTCAGGGTGTTTGGCTCTTGCAGCAAAACAATTGAGATGCTAACAGGGAGGATTACAGTGTTTACAGAACAACCTTCAGCGCCGACCTGGAATGGTAACTTTTTCCCTCCTCAGATGACCTTACTTCCACTGCCTCCACAAAGACCTTCTTACCATGACCTGGTTTTCCAGTGTGGTTCTGACAGCACTACTGATAACCAAACTGGAGTCAGGTATTTTGTACTTTGCAGTATTTCTCTTGTATTATTGAGATGGAGTTTCACTCTTGTTGCCCAGGCTGGTATGCAATGGCGTGATCTCGGCTCACCACAACCTCCGCCTCTGGGGTTCAAGTGATTCTCCTGCCTCAGCCTCCCGAGTAGCTGGGATTACAGGTATGCACCACCACACCTAGCTAATTTTTGTATTTATAATTAAGCTTCTTTTTGTGTGTCCTAGGTATGTTTCTATAAAACCTGATAACCGAAAATTGGCCAACGGAACAAATGTCCTCGGCTTACTGATTGACACTTTATTAAAGGAAGGCTTTCATTTGGTCAGCACTAGAACAGTATCTTCTGAAGACAAAACTGAATGCTATAGCTTTGAAAGGATAAAAAGCCCTGAAGTGCTCATCACGAATGAAACACCAAAACCAGAGACTATCATCATACCAGAGCAATCTCAGATAAAGAAATGAAGTTGTCTATCCTCTTTTAAAGAGAAATTGCCATTTTTCTTGTTTCATTACGTATTTAGGGCATACATGTTAGCCAAATCTACACTCAGCCTAACTCTTGGCTTCATCTGCTGCCATGCCGTCTCTGGGCAACCAGGCCCCAACTGTGCTTAAGCCATAATGCCTGCTGCTCTCTAGACAACTCCATGTACTTGGTGCTTTGGTATATGTTCTACCTTCAATACATCTTTCCCTTTCTCTTCTTCATGAATGCTTATGAGCCGAGATTGCGCCACTGCACACTAGCTTGGGTGACAGAGGAAGACTGTCTCAAAAAAAAAAAAATTGATCAAACTGATGGATACCCTAAGTACCCTGACTTGATCATTACACCTTCTATGCATGCAACAAAATGCCACGTGTACCCCATAAATATGTAGAAATATTATATGTAAATAAATAGTTGGGCCTTCCGTATTTTCCCACTTATGTTTGTTTCAGCATTTATTTATTTATTTATT